CTCTCTGGGATGCTCTGCTGATACTTATCTCCATCTTTTATCCAGTAAATACTTTTTTTTCTCTGTGGTCCAGTTTCCTGAAGCTGCAAACATTAACTTCATAAATGATTTTTTTAAACCACACTTTGGGTAAATATGTAAGTATGATATATGTGGCAAATTGCTTACATAGCAAATTGATTTTCTGGGTCAGGCAGGAAAGACTTTCACAAAAATCTTACAGGAAGTAAGATGATTTAGATGGAGTATCCAGTCACCTTCTGTTGAACCATTTCAGATCTAATTTATATTTTTTGTTCTGTCTCCCTTTAATGTCCTCACATTTCCATACCTTTCATTTTAACCTACTTTAATGATAAGGTTTTTGGTTTGTTGGGTTTTGTTTCTGACTGTTTGCATTTATTGTCTTGGTATTCATTTATGCTTACTTAGCAAGGTATATTTCAGACAGAAACAGCTCACTGGTTTCATAGCTGCACAGCACTAGCTCTTCAGTTCAAACTCTATTTTCACTGAAAGATTTGTTGCATCTCATGTCTCTTACATTGCTGTGTGACTCACCATGAGTTTGGGAGTCTTGCAGAACCTCAGAACACTCAAATGATTTAAATTTCTCAAATATGTTCATTTCACATATAGGAAGTCACTTTCATTTGGACCACCGGGTCTTGACATTAGAAATGAGAAGGTCTATGGCTCCACAACAGCTACCTCAGCCTGGCACGTGCCCTGGCCTCAGAGATTCACAGTCCAGTTCTTTGTCCAGTTGGGTGGCTCCTGTCTACCACCTTACCATGCCCATTTAACTTATGCAAAGTTAATATCACAAGTAGCCACCTGTTCCTTGCAGTGAAAATTGTACTTACCACTTTCACAGCCCCAAGATATCCATGTATCTTTATTAACAGGCGCTTAACAACTTGCATCATTTAAAATGCCTCCCCTGCCTATCAGCTGATGATGGCCGCAGGAAGGTGGGCCTGGAAGATAACAGCTAGTAGGCTAAGGCCAGACACTGACACTTGCAGTTGTCTTTGGTAGTTTTTTTGCACTAACTTCAGGAACCAGCTCATGATCTCAGGATGTATGGAAAAATAATCTTTGTATTACTATTGTCAGGTAAGTGATTTTATTTCATCTTGGTTCTGTTAGATGACATTTATGCTAAACGTGGAACAAGGAGATGGAGCCAACCCTGAAAATTCTGGGAGAAGAGGACAGAAGGCAGAGGGAAGAGCAAGAGCAAAAATTCTGAAACAGGAGGTAAGTTAGTGTTTTCAAGGAAAAGCTGGAGCTTAATCCCTTTCTCAACTTCTATTTTATACAGAAATTGTGAGCATATCAGCATTAAGTACCACTGAGGTGGCAATGCACACTTCAACCTCTTCTTCAGTCACAAAGAGTTACATCTCATCACAGACAAATGGTTTGTTTTCATTTTTATTTTTAAATTGTGGCATTTGGACTTACATTGAAATTTTGCTTTATAGGAGAAACGGGACAACTTGTCCATCGTTTCACTGTACCAGGTATGTTAATATTTGACAAAGAATAAAAGTCATCAGACTTTCATAATTTTGCTGCTCTCTTTAGCTCCTGTAGTGATAATACTCATTATTTTGTGTGTGATGGCTGGTATTATTGGAACGATCCTCTTAATTTCTTACAGTATTCGCCGACTGATAAAGGTGAGAATTCAGTTTTTAATTTTGCTCTAAATTGAAGTGGAAACTTCTTGTCTTTTTATCACAGGCATGAGGATGTGGCCTGCATGCTGCCTGATCTTGCCTAGAACCGGCTGCACCTGCTGTTCTCTTGTTTATGCAAACTGGCTGCACCTGCTATTCCTTTGCTTATGCCCCTACCCCTGGCTATCCTAATTCCCTGTTCTCCTGCCTCACTATTACTGTATTCTCTACTTCTAAATAAAAATAAAACAAAATACAAACCGTTTTCATGTATTATAGTCATGATTTGTTATTTCA